CGCCTGGTACATCTAGTACTTTCTTTTTCCAAGAAATAGGAAACAGCATCATGACCAGGAGTCAGGAAATTAAGTCCTGCCGGGCCCACACTCATGCCACCTGTTTTCCTCCCTTGGCCTCAGTCTTCCCAGCCTCACCATAAAAAGCTGGGACTGGTCCCCAATTTGTTTGATCCTCAGGAGCTTCTCAACATTTTTTTTTTTTGGCCAGTGCAGTGGCTCATGCCTGTAATCCCAACACTTTGGAAGGCTGAGGCAGGAGAATCCCTTGAACTCGGGGAGACGGACGTTGCTGTGAGCTGAGATCACACCATTGCACTCCAGCCTGGGCAACAAGAGCGAAACTCCATCTCAAAAAAAAAAAAAAGAACTACACAAGAAGGCAAAATTAGGCTGGGTGCGGTGGCTCACACCTGTAAACCCAGCACTTTGGGAGGCCGAGGCAGGCGGATCCCTTGAGGTCAGGATTTCAAGGCCATCCTGGCCAACATGGAGAAACCCAGTCTCTACTAAAAATACAAAATTAGCCTGGCATGGTGGTGCATGCCTGTAATCCCAGGTACTCGGGCGCTGAGGCACGAGAATTGATTAAGCCTGGGAGGCGGAGGATGCAGGGAGCCGAAATCGTGCCATTGCACTCCAGCAGCCTGGGTGACAGAGAGAGACTCTGTCTGAAAAAAAAGAAAAAAGAAAAAAAAAGAAGGCAAAATCAGCAGCCCCCAAGTGAGGTTGTGAGGTCCTGTCTATGTGGGAAACCCACTCCATACACTGTGGCTCCTGGGACCATTTCCAAACCCTCAGCTGAGATGTGGGTCGGGACATCATCAGGCGGGACTCCTGGGCTGGATCAGGGCTACCTCCAAAGATCAGGATGCTTGGCTGCCCTGCAAAGGGGTGGAGACCTATCCAGGCCTTCCTGAAACCTGAACCCTGGGGTGGGGGGGCTGTGGGGGGAGGAGGGGCTGCCTGGCCTTGAGAGTCCATGCCTCCCCCAACCACATAGCTCCGCCTCCACCTGGGTGCCCTTTTTCTGGGGCCGCTCCAGCTGGTGCCGGCCACCTCCACTCCCCTTTGCTTCTTGCTGTCCCTAAGGTCGGATGGGGACAGGCTGGGGCCACCAGCCAGCTCCATGGACAGGGACTTTGCCTCTGCTCACCTTCCAGCTGTGGAAAGAAAAGAAGAAACGCCTGTGTTGATTTCCATTTGGAAGATCCTTCCTCCTCCTAAACTTCCAGGGGCAGACAAAGTGATTCGATCTTGGATTGACTGTAGAAGAAGGGACAGAAAGAGCCCAGAACATTCCCCCAGGTATGAATCCTTCACTTTTGCTGGAGTGTTTGGGCCCAGCAACATTTGGGATCTTTAATTTCAGATGTTCCAACTGTGACTTCTCCCTGGCGCCTTGATGGGAGCATCTGAAACACCCTTCACCATCTAGATGCACAAGGAAGCAGAGATGCTAATTGGTCCCCAGCTGGATGAGAAGCGCTGGGGGTGGAGGTTGGGAGATGGGAGTGCTGCCCCTCCCTTCCTCCCCCAAGCCCTGTCTTTCCTTCTCCTCCTGCCACTGGGTGAGTCCTCCCCTGTTAGCCCTTGCCACTTCTCCCTGTTTCCTCTCCCACCTCCACTCTCAAGCATCGTGCTCAGAACTGCATGATGAAGAAGAGTGTGGCTGTCTGGGTAGTCTCTCAGCTCTACCCTTGATTTGCTACGTGGCCCTGAGTAAGTTGTCTAATCTCACTAACCCTGAAGTTAGGGGCCAATGCTCTTCCTCACTCTGTTTCAGCCAGCGCCCTACAGCCCACTCCACTGCCCTTTCAAGGTAGGTGCCCCACCCCGCCCTTCCTCACCCTCACCCCCTGGTGCCAGCTCCACCCTCTTCACAGAGCTGAGGCTGGTGGGGGGCCCCAGCCGCTGCCGGGGCCGCCTGGAAGTCATGCACGGTGGCTCCTGGGGCAGCGTCTGTGATGACGACTGGGACGTGGTGGACGCCAACGTAGTGTGTCGCCAGCTGGGCTGTGGCCTGGCACTGCCCGTGCCACGGCCCCTTGCCTTTGGCCAAGGCCGAGGCCCCATCCTGCTGGACAACGTGGAGTGCCGCGGGCAGGAAGCTGCGCTGAGCGAGTGCGGCAGCCGCGGCTGGGGCGTCCACAATTGCTTTCACTACGAGGATGTGGCTGTCCTGTGTGATGGTGAGTGGAGCCCTGGGACCTGGAGGGACAGAAGACCCCTGTATCCACTTCACTTCCTTTCCAGAATTCTTGCCAACGCAGCCCCCAACAAGGAAGATGTTAACCAGTAGAGCACCTCCTACGACACTGCCGAATGGAAAAAGTACGTAAGCATAATGTGGGCACCACCTGGGTAGATGCGCCCTGACCCCCGCCCCCATCCCCAGGTGAGGGCAGCGTACGCCTGGTAGGGGGCGCGAACCTGTGTCAGGGCCGAGTGGAGATCCTGCACAGTGGCCTGTGGGGCACCGTGTGTGACGACGACTGGGGGCTGCCGGATGCCGCTGTGGTCTGTCGTCAGCTGGGCTGCGGGGCGGCCATGGCCGCCACCACCAACGCCTTCTTCGGCTATGGCACCGGACACATCCTGCTGGACAACGTGCACTGCGAAGGCGGCGAGCCCCGCCTGGCAGCCTGCCAGAGCCTGGGCTGGGGTGTGCACAACTGCGGCCACCACGAGGACGCGGGCGCGCTCTGCGCAGGTGCGGGCTCTAGGGGCGATGGGCGGGGCCGGCTCTGACCCTGCCCCCTTCTCTCCTGCCCTAGGCCTGGGTCCCCCAACGCTCACAGCACTGCCATCCTCAGCCACAAGAGAGGACTGGGCTTGGCAGACAGATCCGTCCGGTAAAGAGCTCAGCCCTCCAGGCGGGAATGGTCTTCGAACGCCCTAGATGCCCTGTCTCCACAGCTACAGGAGTTGGCCCCCAGCCTTCCCGGGAGACAGCACTGCTCACCACCGCCGCCTGGGCCGCGGGGAAGAAAAGTAAGTGGCGGTGCCTGGGTCTGCGGGGGATGCCCCTCTGGCCGCGGGCCTGTGCGCCCCGCAGGTGGACGGCTGCGACTGGTGGGCGGCCCGGGTCCGTGCCGCGGCCGCGTGGAGGTGTTGCACGCCGGGGGCTGGGGCACCGTGTGCGACGATGACTGGGACTTTGCGGACGCGCGCGTGGCCTGCCGCGAAGCGGGCTGCGGGCCTGCGCTGGGCGCTACGGGACTGGGCCACTTCGGCTACGGCCGCGGCCCCGTGCTGCTGGACAACGTGGGCTGCGCCGGCACCGAGGCTCGCCTGAGCGACTGCTTCCACCTGGGCTGGGGCCAGCACAACTGCGGCCACCACGAGGACGCGGGAGCGCTCTGCGCAGGTGAGGCTGACAGCGAAGGTGAGGCTGACAGCCCACCTCTTTATCTCTGTCCTTCCTGAACCAGGCCCAGAGGAGCTGGGACTGCAAGTCCAGCAGGATGGTTCTGAGACCACGCGGGTGCCCACTCCTCGGCCCAGGGACGGTAGGTGCCCATAATCCCCTGAAAGTGGGTGGGCCCCTTCCAACCCAGCCCTGTCCCCCCACAGGGCATCTACGTCTGGTCAATGGAGCCCACCGATGCGAGGGACGTGTAGAGCTCTACCTAGGGCAACGGTGGGGCACTGTCTGTGATGATGCTTGGGACCTGCGGGCAGCCGGTGTCCTGTGCCGCCAGCTGGGCTGTGGCCAGGCCCTCGCAGCCCCTGGCGAGGCTCACTTTGGCCCAGGCCGAGGCCCCATTCTCCTGGACAATGTCAAGTGCCGTGGGGAAGAAAGTGCTCTGCTGCTCTGCTCTCATATCCGCTGGGATGCCCACAACTGTGACCACAGCGAGGATGCCAGTGTCCTGTGCCAGCCTTCATGACCCAGCCCGCTCTGCAGACCACCTCTTCTTCTGGGAGCTGTGACCTCCCTTCCTCCTCCAGGAAGCCCTCCTCTTGTGATGACTACAGTTCACTTTGCCCCTCCTTCCCTTGCCTGGGAGAGAGCCTACCTAGACAGTGCAGTCCTGCTTGGGGGAGCCTGGCTGTACCCCCGTCCACTTACTGCGTGACCTCAGCCTGTCATCGACTGTTGTGAGCCCAATTCAGTGAAAGCTCCTGTGGTTTTGCTCAGCCAAAACCAAAACGAGGGGAAGAGGATGATTCCTAACTCTTCTGTTTGGTGGGGCTCTTTTTATAGCACCAGACTCTGCCTTCCTTGACCTAGATCCAGGAGGCTCAGGGGCTCTTTAAATGGGGTATCTCCTCTTCCCCCAACCCATCTTGGGATCCCCAAGAAGAGGGAAGGCAGGAGGGGCCTACAGCTCCTACCTTGGGCCCTCAGGGGCTGCAGAGGAACCTGGGTCCCTGTCCTGCCCTGCTCCGCGAGGGCCTGGACTAACTCAGATGGTGCTCGGCTGGACAAGGGGACTGGGGGAGGGGCCAAAGCAGGGACAGTGGCCCCTCCCTGCAGCTGGAACCAGCATCTCTGATTTATGCCGTCTCCACCACAGAGCCTCCACTTTGCAGGAGTGAAGAACCCTGGGGGCCTGTAGCCACCAGTTCATAGGTGCCAAGTCAATAAAGCATTGTCCCCCGTCTCTTATAACTGCAGTCACTGTTTGAGCACAAATGCAT